CTGCACATTGTCCAGAAGTGGAGGCCATTTTCTCCTCCTCCTCCAACAGCCTCAGTGTAGAACAATCCCAGGAAGGAGTAGCTGGTGTGTTTCTGGCAAGGGCATAGAATGTTGAATAAATAGTCACCTGTTTACAGACCAACAAAATGCTTCACCCCTCACTGTCTGAACTCCTAGGATTGGCTGTGAGTCCTGCTATTAGGAGAAACATTTCTGAAGTACCTCCCCAGGATCATTCCAGCATTGGGAATCATAAAGGGAGCTAGGAGAGGGGCCCCATATTTTTCCTGTATGTGCGCTGTGATGCTCAGATATTACAACTAACACTACTGCTTATGTCATAGGCTGAGAAATGCCAGTTACTTTAGGGTGAAATGGGGAGTCCTTGGGAAATGAGTCTGCTGACATCTGCCTTAGTCTTCATTCCGTGGATTGCTTTATTAGCTTTCGAGGGCTTCCAAAACAAAAAAACACAAACCGGGCGTCTTAAAACAGAAATGTATTCTCTCACAGTTCTGGAGATGAAGACGTCTAAAATCAGGGAGTCAGCAGGGCCATGCTCCCTCTGAAGACTCCAGGGAAGGATCCTTCCTTGCCTCTTCCTAGTTTCTGGTGGTTTCTGGGTTGTAGACACATCACCCCAATCTCTGCCTCTCTTGTTACATGGTCTCCTTCTCTGTGTGTCTCTTTATCTCTGTGTCTCCTCTCCTCTCATAAGGACATCAGTCATGTTGGATTTAAGACATACCCCCAATTCAGTATCATCTCATCTTAACTTATTATATCTACAAAAACCCCATTTACAAATAAGATCACATTCTGAAGTTCCAAGTGAACTGAATGAATTTTTGGAGGACACTATTCAACTCACTATAATTGCCTTTAAAACACTCTTTTATGACTTCCCTGTTGGTTTCTCACTCACATTCCTTTCTGGACAGATGCCAGCCCTGCCATTTCTGCTGATTCAGCTGCTTTGCCCAGCAACCAAGGAACCAGGCCTGCCCAGCCCTTCCATCCTTCGAGCGGCACTGGCCCAGCAGAGCAGGACACTAGAACACGGTAGCAGTGGCCCATGGGAAGAGATGAGGCCTCAAAAAATGAATGCATCTGGAGACCTAGCCTCCTTCTCCTCTTTGTACCAACCCAACTCCGAAACCTCTGGTAAAACACAAAGGAGCACTTAGTGAAATCGACTCCTACCTCTCCTATGTCTTGGTGTTTGCAGTAGGGGCCGACCTGCTGGAAAAGAATCTTGCTGAGATACAGAACCTGCGCCAGCGCCTGGAGGAGTCCATCAGTCTCAATGACCGCCTGAGGGAGAGGCTGCAGCATGTGCTTAGCAATGGTGACCAAGGAAAAGGTAGAAAGGCAGAAATTTTATGTTTCTGTCCATCATGTTTAAGTTCCTTTCCCAATCTTTGCAGATAATCAGAGAGTCACTAGCTGTCAACTAGAAAGCTTGGTGTCTCTCTTCCTGTCTTTCCCACTTTCACCTGGGTACGGAATAGGAGAGAAGAAATTAAGTTTTTGTTTGGTACAATCAATGAATCTCCTAAATCCCTCCAGACTTCATTGCAGCCCTGTCTCTCCCTCCCTAGGTACTGCACAGTCCACTGTAGCCCCTCATTCATATACTCAGAGTCACTCTTCTGGCTGTGGCGAGGACATCCTGTGACATGATGCCTAGAGAGTCTGGAAGAATGTTCTCCAGAACTTTTCCAGCCCTATCCAACAGAATTCTTGGGTGGGAACTTGGAGGCATTGGATATTATCTTTAAATGAAGAGATCAAATTAATAAATTATTTTTAAAATTAATGTTTATATTTATTTATTGAACACCTATAAAG